TCTGGGAAGGCCAGGGAGGAGATGGAGTCAAGGTTGACTCCTTGAGTCTGGGGGTGAGGGCAGATGGCAGAAGGCCTGGAAGCCCGGAGGGGAGCTGCCAGAGGCCAGCCTAGCTCCTTGGTCGTCCAGTGGCTGGAGAGGGGCTGTCCGTCAGCCCTGCTCTGCCCGGGTCTGGCTGGTGACAAAGGAGGGGAGCACTCCATGCGGCCTGCGAGGGAGGGGTGGAGCCTCCCCGCAGCTCCTTCCCCCAGGAATGGGGACGAGTTAGGGGCGGGCGAGGTTTTGGGATTCAGGAGTCAGCAAGACGGACTTGGCTCTCGCCAGGGACAGGTGGGGTCCTGAGGGGCCGTCGCTCAGCTGCACCCACAGAGGGGTCGGCGGCGCGGCAAGTTAGGCTGCGGGGCGCCGGGAGAAGGGGCTGCGGGTGACGGGTGCGCTGGGACGGACCTGGGGAGCTCGTCGTGAGGAAGAAAGAACCACTCTAGGGCCAGGCCCAGTGGCTCAAGCCTGTAATCCCAGCACTTTGGGAGGCCGAGGCGGGCGGATCACGAGGTCAGGAAATCGAGACCATCCTGGCTAACACGGTGAAACCCAGTCTCTATTAAAATACAAAAAAATCAGCCGGGCGTGGTGGCGGGCGCCTGTAGTCCCAGCTACTCGGGAGGCTGAGGCAGGAGAATGGCGTGAACCCGGGAGGCGGAGCTTGCAGTGAGTCGAGATCGCGCCACTGCTCTCCAGCCTGGGCGACAGAGCGAGACTCCGTCTCAAAAAAAAAAGAAAAAAAAAAAAAAGAAAGAACCACTCGGGCGGCGAACTGAGCACGGACAGAAAGCTCGAGCGGCCCGGCGCCCAGGGCTCGGCCAGTGTGGAAGCCCGATCCCACCCGCAGCGGAGGCGGCCCGGGGCAGGGAGGGCGGGTCCGGGGCGGGTCCTGAACGGCGGGGGCCGGCGCTGGCCTCGCCCCGGATGCGTGCTGACGCCACGGCGACGGACGCCGGAAGCGGAGCTGGCGCACGCCGTTGCCAGGCAACGGGGCGGCGCAGGCAGGAGGGAACGGCTGGTTGCAGGTTTCTCTCGCCCTGGTCCCGCGCGGCCCCGCCGAGGCGGCGACCAAGGTGGGTGCGGGGACTCTCGGGAGCCGTGGGCCAGGCGCTTAGCCGGCCACCTCGGGCCCTGTCCAGGCCCAGGCGTTCCAGGGCTGCTCTGCGGGCCGCGTGCGAGAGGGACTCTCGGGAGGCCCCGGGGCGCCGCACCCACTCCTTCCCACTTGGGACTCCCGCGGGCGCCCGGCTCTCGCTCCTCTGGCCAGCGTGGGCCTCCCAGGCCCCCTCGCGGCTCTCTCCAGAGCAGGAGCCCCACCTTGGGCCGCCCCTCTCACACCTGCCGTGGGTCTGGTACGCGCCTCTGTGTCGGACTCCGCGCCCGCCTGCGTGGGAGGAAGCCAGGACTCCCGGGCGACCGGGCCATTCCTGTGGTTTGTGTCAGTTCCACAGCAGCACGTGGGCACTTTCCACCGTCAGCCACTGGGCAGCCCGGGGCACTCCTGCAGCGTCCCCTGGCCCTCTCCAGGGCAGGGGAAGGTTGGGCAGTCCTGGGCGGCCAGCACCCCGGCGTGCATGTCTCCTGAGCAGCTGCCCATCGGGCCTCTGCTGGCCTGGGGGCTCCAAGATGCAAGGCCGGCGGGAGCTGGGGGGAGAGCCTTTGAGTGACCTCCAGGAGGAAGCAGCCAGCGCTTCCCTCCGAGTGGCACCTGAGAGGCTGAGTGATGACAGTTTGGAATGGAGACGGACCTGCCCCGACCTTCTCCTGTCCGATGGGAAAGCCAGCATCTCCATGCCCCGTGAGGGCGGTTCCACCTGCACTGCCCGATGTCCTGACCCTGGGGAACACAGCAGCACTTGGGGGGAGTTTGAAGGCTTTCGGGAATCTTCAGCCAAGTCTGGACAATTCTCACAGTCCCTTGAACTCCTCGAGGGACCCACAGAACCCCAGCCACCGAGAACCACTTCTGCCCCAAAAGAGTGCAGTTCTCACCAACCATGCCAGGGTGGACCTTGGGTGACAGGAACTTCTGCCGTCCCACCTTCTGAGGTATTTCTGCTGTGCTGTGGTCACCATGTTGAACTTTGGTATGCTTTTCTTCTTTTCTTTTCAGCCCATTCTCAGCTATGAGAACATTTTAAAGTGTGCTTTTCAAGAAATAACAGTCCAGCAGGCAGCTGAAGACGTTTCCACCATAGACCATTTCCTAGAAATAAGCAGTGAAGAAAAACCTGGCGTTGAACGTGTACATAAATTGTGGTAATGAACTGAAGAAATATTTCTTACAGCAAGTCACCTTTTAACAAGTGCATCTGTTTTCCAGTAACGAATCCAGAAAACTCTGGAGAGCCCTTCAGAGCATACACACCACGTCTACTTCTCAGCGCCTCTGGAGCGAGTCCCGTTGCCAGGAGAACTTCTTTCTTGTTCTCGGAATAGATGCTGCGCAGAAGGTAGGCGGTTTGGGTTGACACAGGGCTCCTGGTACCGGCTGTCTGATGGGGTCTGTCTCCTTAGAACCTTTCTGGAGGCCAGGGCCACATCATGGAAGATTGTGACCTCAAAGAGCCTGAAGGACTCCTCACTGTCAGCAGCTTCTGTCTCCAGCATTGCAAAGCCCTGATCCAGACCAAGGTGAGTGGTCACCAAGGAGAGGCCTCAGGGAATGTGTAAATCTGTCCTGGCCTTTGATTCCTAGAGGCCCTGAAGGAACGTGACCATCACCTGACCTGAGTGACACTGCAAAGCCCTCATTCTTTCTAGTGGACGTGGAGCTCTCTCCAAGCAGATAACTGAGCCGTCAGCCACATCAGAGGCCAGGGACATGGCCTTCAGAGGCTTTGGCCATCATGCAAAAAACCTGGCCACCCTGAAGCCTCTATGCTGGAGAAATGTCTGCAGTGATCCCACAGAGATGCTGACAAGATGCCCAAGGACCCAGCTGCTGGAGCTTTCCGGCCAGCATGCCAGCCCTGGGAGGAGGGAAGCCTTCAGGGTGGGGTGCATCCAGCTGCAGCTGCTGCCTGACAGCAGTGGCCTGACAGATCCCAGCAAGAACCACCCGGCTGAGCCCAGCCAAGCCGTGGCATGAGATCATGGCAGTAACAGATGGTAGGTGCTGCATGCTGTGAAGCTAGTGATGGCAGCTACACAGCAGGAGGTCATGAAAACAACACATGTCCAGATAACCAGTGGGTCCATAGAGGTCACTGGAAACTTAGTAATTGAAACTGAATAATGAAAATGGCACTGATCAAAATCTGAGTGAATGCAGTGCATAGAAGGAAATTTATAGCTTTAAATGTTTATATTAGAAAGTAAGAAAAGTACAAAACCACCTAAGATTTCATGTTAATGTGCAAGAAAAAGAGCAAATTAAACCAAAAGTAAGCAGAAAGAAGGAAATAAAACTGAGTGCCAAAATCAACAAAATGGAAAATGGCAGAACACTAGGAAAAAGGGATGGTCCTAAGTGAAGACGTAAGAGCATGTGATGTGCAGCTCTCGCATGACTCCTGATTCAAACAAACCAAATGTAGAGACAACTTCGAATAACACACAGCGAGGAAAAGCAGGCAGCCTCTGCCCAACACAGCCAGGAGACAGCCTCGGAAATCGGAGAAAATATTTGGAAACCATATGTCTGATAAGGGGTTAATATCCAAAATACATAAGGAACTCAAACAACGTAACAGGAAGAAAACCCAGATAACCTGATTGAAAAAATAGGAAAAGGACCTGAACAGACATTTTTTCTTTCTTTCTTTCTTTTTTTTTTTTGCTGTGTCGCCCAGGCTGGGGTGCAATGGTGCAATGTTAGCTCACTGCAAACTCTGCCTCCTGAGTACAAGTGATTGTCCTGCCTCAGCCTCCCGAGTAGCTGGGACTACAGGCGCCCGCCACCATGCCCGGCTAATTTTTGTATTTTTAGTAGAGACAGGGTTTCACCATGTTGGCCAGGCTGGTCTCGAACTCCTGACCTCAGGTGATCCACCTGCCTCGGCCTCCCAAAGTGCTGGGATTACAGGCGTGAGCCACCGCGTCCAGCCAAGCAGACATTTTCCAAAAATATATATATATCTATTTTTATATATATACACACACACAAATGACCAACAGCTATACAAAACCAATGCTCCATATCAGTAATCATCAGGGAAATGCAAATCAAGACTGCAATAAGATACCCCCTCACACCTGTTAGGATGGCTATTCTAAACAGATGAAATGTCGGTGATGGTGTAGAGAAATGGGAATGCTTGTGCACTGTTGGTGGGAGTGTAAAGTAGTACCGCCGCTATGGAAAACAGTATGGAGGTGTCTGAAAAAGTTAAAAATAGAACTACCATATCATCTAGCAATCCCACTACTGGGTATTTATCCAATGGAAAGGAAATCAGTATGTTGAAGAGATACCCGCACCCCCATGTTTATTGCAGCACTAGTCACCATAGCCAAGCTATGGAACCAACCTAGGTGTCCAACAACAGATGAATGGATAAAGAAAATGTGGTACATACGCACAATGGGATACTATTCAGCTGTAAAAAAAAAAAAAAAAAAAAAATGAAATCCTCTCATTTGCAACTGTCTAGATGAACCTGAAGCATTTATGCTAAGCGAAATAAGCTGGTACAGAAAGACAAACCCCACGTGATCTCACTCATACGTGGAACCCAAAAAGTCAAACTCGCCAGGTGTGGTGGCTCATGCCTGTAATCCCAGCACTTTGGGAGGCCAAGGCAAGAGGATCACGTGAGTCCAGGAGTTTGAAACCAGCCTGG